AAATTATTATGCAGTAATTCAAAAATCCTGTTTTTAAAAAATAGTTAACGACCTGAGATGATTTGAAACTAAATAATGAAGTTTATCACAAGTGTTGTATCCCTACCAAAAATATTTAGCCTAAATCTTATAATGAGGAAACAATCAGACAAATCCAAATGAATAAGATTCTTAAAAAGCTAATCTCATCAAAATGTCAACAACATTAAGAAAAAAAAAAAAAAGAAATTGTTCCGGATAGAGACTAAAGAGTCATGGCAACCAATGTAATAAATGGATACTTCACTGGATCCAGGACCAAGAAAAATAAATAAATAAAAGAAGTTACTAAGTTACCAGTTACTTTCATTGTAACACATCCTGTAAATACAAATATCTCTTCTTTTTTAATCCATCCAAACTTGACACAGACTTGAGTATCACAACAAAAACATCTTCGGTAAAGTTTTTCGCACCTCACCCAGCCCAAGAGGATGCTTCTGTACTTATAGATGTATTTACTTCAACAAATGCTGGACATCTACAAACCCCATATACTGTCTTGTCCACAGCAGGCAGCAACAAAATGAGGAAGGAATAGAAATGTCGGAGGTGAGCGACTTCTCCAAGGTCACTCACTCCTCACCAAAGTGGGCTCCGGCTCTGCCATCCAGGCGGCCGTTCCATTCTTGAGTTGTTCTCGGCATCTCGGCATCTCGGCAACCAAACAAGATCCAAAGTTGGAGAGGTGGGCAAACCTACTTTATACATCACTTACCCTGTGCAGGCAGGGACCTGAGGAGTTATTAACGATCGGGAAGATTTCAGGGCGGATGAAACTCTCCTACAAAGAAGGGCCAAACCGGCCGCAGCCATGTTTTCGCATAACTGGCAAAACGCGTTTCCGCCAACGATAGCGTCACTTCCGGCGTCTCAAGCCGGCGGTGAGGAGAATAGAAAACTTGCCCTCACTTAAGATGGCCACATCCTGCCTTTGTCCTCATTGGTAAATTGGCTCTCTCAGCTTCCGTGACCCGCCTCCCTTCTTCCTCCTGCCCGTAGTAGCCATGGCGGCCATGAGTTTGTTGCGGCGGGTTTCGGTTACTGCGGTGGCAGCTCTGTCTGGCCGGCCCCTTGGCACTCGCCTCGGATTTGGGGGCTTCCTCACTCGTGGCTTTCCGAAGGCTGCTGGTGGGTGCTGGCCTAGGGAGAACGGGCGTGAATTGTATAAAACAGGGTAATTCAATATTCCCAGCTCCTGTTCGACACAGTGGAGACCATGGGAAAAGACTATTTGTCATCAGACCTTCTAGATTCTATGACAGGCGTTTTTTGAAGTTATTGGTAAGTTTAAATTTTTTGTTGAATTAAAGTCTGGTCATGAGAAACACTTTTTTTTTTATCTTAGAGATTCTACATTGCATTGACTGGGATTCCAGTAGCAATTTTCATAACTCTGGTGAATGTATTCATTGGTAAGTCACTTCCATCCCCTGCCAGCACCACCTAAAGTTAAACATAACCATTTTTTCTTATTAGGTCAAGCTGAACTAGCAGAAATTCCAGAAGGCTATGTCCCAGAACACTGGGAATATTATAAGGTTTGTATAGGACATTGACAATTACATACTGTTGGACTAATATTAAACGAATTTTCTCTTGTAGCATCCCATATCAAGATGGATTGCCCGTAATTTCTATGATAGTCCTGAAAAGATATATGAAAGAACAATGGCCGTCCTTCAGATTGAAGCTGAAAAGGCTGAATTACGGTAGGAAAAACGAGGGGGTAGGTGGGAAAGAAGAATCTCAATATTGCTGTTCCATTTGTTACAGGGTAAAGGAGCTGGAAGTGCGAAAATTGATGCATGTGAGAGGAGATGGACCCTGGTATTACTATGAGACAATTGACAAGGAACTTATTGATCATTCTCCGAAAGCAACTCCTGACAATTAAGCATTTTTTTCTCCAAATACAAAGTATATTCTCTTTATTGGAAAATAAATTAATAAATATATTCTGTATTTTTGCTCTCCGTGAAAAACAAAAGAGCCTCTGACATTACTGTCTCTCAGTGTTGGTTCAGATTGAGGCTTTTGTTTGAGGAGTTTGGCTTCCAGTCCCCAAAGAAGGTTTAAAATGTACTAATAAAAACTGGAGAAATAGGAATTTGTGAACTCCTAAAATTGTAGCAACTTTGAAAGGTTAGTGTTTTATTTACCTGACAAATGGAAGTTATAGAAGTCTAATAATGTTAAGCACCAGTAATTATAGTATTTTGTACAAATGCCTGTACTGTAGATGTCTGTATTATTGAGGGGCAACTCAGGATTTTAAGTTCCATAAAGTATTGAACCAACTCTAAAATGTTAACTCCTTAATAAACAGATTCTCAGTAAACAAATTTTAAAGTTTATAATGCTTTCATGGTTTTTTTTTTTGCCATGTATTGTTCTTTTTTAAACTACACACAGACACACAGACACGTACACACACACACACACACACACACACACACACGCTCTTTTCCTAGATGCAATCTCTGGGATCCCTTAGAGTCCTTTTTTGGGGAAGTAGTTGCACTAGGTAATGTGATTCCTGCAGAGATTATAAAATGTGAGTAAAAGCTAAAAATGACTCATTTATTAAGCATTTATTGTCTGCTAGACACTATATTAAATAACTGCATTTTTTAACATTATTTTCTTTTCTTTTTTTTTTTTTTTTTTTTTGACGAAATCTTGCACTGTCACCCAGGCTAGAGTGCAGTGCCGTGATCTCGGCTGCAACCTCCGCCTCCCGGGTTCAAGCAATTCTTGTCTCAGCCTCCCAAGTAGCTGGGATTACAGGCACCCACCACCACACCCGGCTAATTTTTGTATTTTTCAGTAAAGACTGTTTCGCTGTGTTGGCCAGGCTGGTCTTGAACTTCTGACCTCAGGTGATTGGCCTGTCTCCACTTCCCAAAGTGCTGATTACAGGCCTGAGCCACTGCACCCAACATTATTTTCAAAATGACAAGAGGTAGTATTTAGTACCTGAGGCTCAGATGTTAAACACAAACTCAGTATTTACAAAAATAAACATTTAAAACATTTACACTTCAACTTCCAAAATGGCTTTTTACCATAAACATTCAGGATTTTCAAACCTGTAACAGCTTATCAATGCATCTCATCTTAGAAGTATGTTTTACATTCTTCATAAAAATAAAAATGAACCCAGGCTTCCTAAGATTCAGGCCAGTGGGTCTCCACTTAAGGCCAAATGGAGAAATAATTTTTTGCTGCCTAAACACACAAGTGAATTGAAAAGCCACAGGCCATTCATTCAACAAATAACTTTATTATTTTTATTGATAATGTACTTGTAATGTGCTATTTTGATACATGTATGCAAAGTATAATGGTCAAATCAGGGTATTTGAATATACATATATTTCAAAATATAGTTATATATTTCAAAATAAGATATAGCAAGTTAGAAGTATATATAAGTATATTATTATATGTTATTGTTAACTATAATTTACCTACTGTACTATCAAATACTAGAACTTATTCCTTGTATCTAAATGTATTCTTGTAACCATTAACTAACTTTTCTGAATTTCCTACTCTCCCCTTCCCTTCCCAGCCTTGTAACCACCTTTCTACTCTGCCTCCATGAGACCCATTTTTTAATCTCCCACATATGAGTGAGAACATTCAATATTTGTCTTTCTAGGCTTGGCTTATTTCACTTACATTAATGACCTCCAGTTCCATCCATGTTGCTACAAATGACAGAATCCCATTCTTTTTCATAATATTGTCCATACATACCACATTTTCTATATCCATTTATCTGTTGATGGACACAGGTTGCAAAGGGATTGCTGGATTGTATGATAATTCTATGTGTAGTTTCTTGAGGAACCTTCATGGTGTTCTTCATAGTGGTTGTACTACTGTACATTCCTACCAATGGTGGATGAGCGTTCCCCTTTCTCCACATCCTCACAAGCATTTGTTATTTTTTCTTTTTTTTCAAATGAACATTTTAACTGGGGTGAGATATCTTAATGTGGTATTGGTTTACATTTCCCTAATTATGGTTGAGCATTTTTTCACATATCTAATGGCCATTCATATGTCTTCCTTTGAGAAATGTCTATACAGATCTCTGGCCCTTTTTTTAAATTTTTTTTTTTTTTGAATTGGGGTCACCCAGTCTGGAGGTGATCTGGGCTTCCACATCCTGGGCTCAAGTGATCATTCCACCTCAGGATGACCCAAATAGCTAGGACCAAAGGCGAGTGCCACCATGCTCAGCTAATTTTTTTGTATTTTTTGTAGCGACTGGGTTTCACCATGTTGCCCAGGCTGGTCTTGAACTCCTGTGCTCAAGTGATCCGCTCACCTTGGCCTCTCAAAGTGCAGGTACTTTAGGCGTGCCTGGCCTTTTTGTCCATTTTATTTTTTTGAGATGGAGTCTTGCTGTGTCACCCAGGCTGGAGTGCAGTGGTGCGATCTCGACTCAGTGCAACCTCCGCCTCCCAGGTTCAAGCAATTCTCCTGCCTCAGCCTCCTGAGTAGCTGGGATTACAGGTGTGCACCACCACACCCAGCTAATTTTTTTGTATTTTTAGTAGAGAGGGGGTGTCACCATGTTGGCCAGGGTGATCTTGAACTTCTGACCTTGTGATCCACCCACCTTGGTCTCCCAAAGTGCTGGGATTACAGGTGTGAGCCACTGCGCCCAGCCTGTCCATTTTTTAATCAGGTTATGGGTTTTTTGCTATTGAATTGTTTGAGTTCCTTATATATTCTGGTTATGAATCCCTTGTTAGATGGTGTGTTAGGCCATTCTTGTGTTGCTATAAAGAAAATCCTGAGTCTGGGTAATTTATAAAGAAAAAAGGTGTAAATGGCTCATAGTTCTGCAGACTGTACAGGAAGCATGGCACCAGCATTGCTTGGCTTCTGGGGAGGCCTCAAGGAACTTTCACTCATAGCAGAAAGCAAAGCAGGAGCAGGCACATCACATGGCAAGAGAGCAAGAGAGAGAGGTGGAGGAGATGCCACACACTGTTTTAAACAACCAGATCTCTCAGGAACTCATTGTTGTTAGAAAAGGAATTAAAAGAAATCAAAGAGTGTGTAAGCAGAAACTCAGTTGTACGTAAGAAAACCCAATTCCCCCTGAGAAAGAGAAAGAGCTGGAGTCCTTTAAAAATTCACTGCCTGTTTTTCTGGTGGCTAGTGAGTGTTAGCTCTCCTCCCTTCCCAGGCATTGTGAAGACCCTGTTTCCCTAGCTGTGCAGCTGCAAGGTCACTAGACAGATAAACTCAAGTCGCAAAACATGTTTTTCCTTGAAAAGTAAGAAATGATGTAATGCATGTCTTGACTGAATAACTGTCTTTGTTTCTTGCTTCTGTAATATGCTTCCCCCTGCACAGATCTCCCCCTGCCCCACGAAATGCTTAAAAGCTAACTTAACTCTTTGTTCAGGGCTCAGTCCTTTGGATGTTAATCTGACTGGGCCGGAGCACCTAAATAATAAATATTCTCCTGAACCCCATCGGTCTCTCTGATTCCTTAAAAATCCTGCAA